AACACACAACGCACCTAGAGCCTTCGATTTTTTTTTCTTGTCTGGAGCACACCCCAATCATACACATAGCGAACTCTCCTTATTTAAATTGGCTCAACTCTCATCTTACCAATAAGGCCTACATAGACACGATTTAATTCTGCAATTTGCCTCTCCACCTCTCTCCTGACTCTCCCCCACCGCACCCCGCCCCTTTCCAATAGCACTTTTCACTCTTCAACAGACTATTTACCTTTAAGATATGTATTGTCTGTTCTCTCCATCCCCATTTAAGCTCTATGCCCGGAATGCCGGGTTTTTGTTTTATTTACGGTTGTATCCACAGAGTCTAAAACAGTGCCTGGTACACGAAAGGCACTCAATACATACTTGGCAAATAAACTTAGAAGCTAGATTTTCTTTCTGCAAGGCCATTGCTCTTTGGTGAAGAGCCTGGCCTGGCCTTGTCAAATACACAAGCTTGACCAAGAGCCAAAGCCACAGAGGGCCTAGAGGTGGGGGGGGCTAGCCCCAGATTTAAAAATTACCACAGCCCCTGGGGATCTGAGTTTCACATCTGGACACACAGGTTTGGAGGACAGAGGAGATGTAAGTTAAAAAGCAGAAGTGTACAGTTGTTTCTGTTCTGTGGGGTGAGGAAGGACAAATTTCTTCTGCGCTTGCACGTCCGCAACTGTGTCAATTTGCAGCAATTGGGACGCTAAATCCCCTCTTACCAAAACAAATCCTGCGCCACTGGGCTTGGGCTCTGCAACGCGGACCTTGCCCTTCCCCCGGCAGCTTCAGTGCCCTCACTTAGGTGGTTAGGCCGTGCCTAAACCTCATTCTTTCCTGGGCCGAGATGTCCCTGCCACAGGGTCAAGGTGCCAAGGTGCCGCACCCTCCGCGCTCAGGTGTCCCGCAGGCAGCCGCGGGGCTCGCAGCGCCGATCCGCGGACAGGCGGCGGAGCGAACACCCGGGCGAGGCCCCGCGGTGCGTCACGCGAGCTGCGGCGCGACCTCCTGGCTCCCGCCCGCGCTCGCCGCACGCACGCGCACTGCGCCCAGCATGAGGGTCGCGGCTCTGATCAGGTAATGCGGTCCTGGAGCCGCCTCCTTCCTCCGATATTTGTCCCTCTCTTGATTTATTGTTTAGTGGTGGGAAGGACAGCTGCTATAATATGATGCAGTGCATTGCTGCTGGGCATCAGATCGTTGCTTTAGCAAATCTAAGACCAGCTGAAAACCAAGGTAAGTACATGCCTTTATTGGGAAGTTGCCTATTTGCTAATTATTTCCATTTTAATTGTTGCAGTGGGGTCTGATGAACTGGATAGCTACATGTATCAGACAGTGGGGCACCATGCCATTGACTTGTATGCAGAAGCAATGGCTCTTCCCCTCTATCGCCGAACCATAAGAGGAAGGAGCTTGGATACAAGACAAGTGTACACCAAATGTGAAGGTGATGAGGTTGAAGATCTCTATGAGCTTTTGAAACTTGTTAAGGTATGCAGAGTAACCAATTAAGTATATTGGATTTTAAAGTTATGGTTTTTTTCTTTATTTTCAGGAAAAAGAAGAAGTAGAGGGGATATCAGTAGGTGCTATACTTTCTGACTATCAGCGTATTCGAGTGGAAAATGTGTAAGAAAACATTAATTTGTTAGTTTTAAAAGCATCTGACTTTCTTTTTCTTTTTCTTTTGTAGGTGTAAAAGGCTTAATCTCCAGCCTTTAGCTTATCTTTGGCAGAGAAACCAGGAAGATTTGCTCAGAGAGATGATATCATCTAACATTCAAGCAATGATCATCAAAGTAGCAGCTTTGGGTATGCAGCCAAACTATCAAGGGAGCTGTTTGTTATCTTTAAAAAATGTAACCTTTCTTGGCAGGTTTAGATCCTGATAAGCATCTTGGGAAAACCCTGGATCAAATGGAGCCTTATCTCATAGAGGTAAGAATTTATACTAGATCTCAAAATGTAGCCTTTCTTGTTTTTTGTGTTTTCCTATTTTCAGCTTTCTAAGAAGTATGGAGTACATGTTTGTGGAGAAGGTGGAGAGTATGAAACTTTCACTTTGGATTGCCCTCTATTTAAGAAGAAAATAATTGTGTAAGATATCATTTCAGCATTTTCTTTTTTTCTATAAATGTATTGTAAAATTTTTGTATTTCAGGGATTCATCAGAAGTAGTCATACATTCAGCTGATGCATTTGCACCTGTGGCTTATCTACGCTTTTTAGAATTGCACTTGGAGGACAAGGCAAGTAAATCTAAGATTCACAGTGATTTCAACTGTGACTAGTTGTCTATATTTTCAATTCTAGGGCAGAACAGCATAAAATAAGCAGAATTACAAGTTTGATTATCAAACTCTGTAAGTATATCACGTTCGTTTGTTATTTGTATTCAGAGAATGTGAGGGTGAGACTATGTAATTTAGCTGCAGCTTGCTGAGTTTTGTTTTTTTTTTTTTACCATCCAAATAGCTTCATAGAGATGAGCTTTGAAGAATGGCTTAAACATACTGTTTTTTTATTTCTTCTCAGGTTAGTGTCACTTCAAAAATAAAAATAAAAATAGGCACTCTTACTGGAACATCAGGAGTAATGCTGGGTATAAACAGGATTAGAATATACTTAACTGTGGTAATCCTTCCCGACACACATAGAGATGAATTGATAACTGGATTTGGCATTTCAAATATTTTTTACCAAGGCAAAGGCTTTAGGGTGTTTTCTCGGAATTAGAGAGTTTAGAGATGAAAAAGGTACCATTTATTATTTTCTCTTTCTGTCAGCTTAGGACTTCTCTTTGCAATCATGTTTATAATACTGGGCCTGTCTGTTCTTAAATGTTTCACCTGTTGAAGGATGTTCCATCAGAGGGTGTGCTAAAATCTTAGATTGTATGTGCCAGAGGTTTTGACTGAATAATATTCTGATAAAATCAAGGAAGGTAATGTATTGGAAAGGAACTTGGGCTTACAATCAGCAGTAGTGAGTTCTAGTCAGGAATCTGTAATATAATCTGTACATGATCTTGAGCAAATCACTTAGTGTCTCTCAATTTTCTGTTTCCTCATGTGAGATGTGAAAGGTTTTGGCTAGCCTATATTATTCAGTTTGTTAGATAATCAGATAAATATATCATTTAATCAAATTAACCACATCAGTGTATCAGTTCAGCCAAAATATTTGTCATTTATATAAGAAAGACTATAAGAAATCAGAAAACTAGATTTTTATTTTCTTAACAATAGTACTACTTTGCCAAGTAATGGCAACTTAAAAGAGCTTTCTCTCAAACCTGGCAGTATTACACCATTTTTGCTACAATATTATTTTCAGGAATATAATCACGGCTTACCTATTACCAGGGCCTTAGAGTATAAATGAAAAAAAAATGATTAGCTTTTGCAATCCTACTTTATCCTGGGACTCAATAAAGAAAATTAGTATCCTTCTTTAAAAAAAAAGGGGAAAAAAGATGACTATATTCCCATTCCTCCAAAATATAGAATATCAAATGAAGAGTAAATAGACACTAACCTCTCCTCCCCCTTTTTTTTTTTTAACTCCAGAGCTAACTGATCTGAATAATTTTCTCTTCACCAAAACTGGTAGAATATTTTACTTTATCATCAGGTTATTTTTGATTGCAAAGCTGTAACGTCACAGTATACTTATACTGAAAAATGCATAGGATTTGGAATCAGGAGATCTAGCTTCAAGAATCTGTTCTATTACCTCATATATATATAATTTGAGTAATTTCTTTAAAGGTTTAAGGAAACCTTTGAATCTTGGTTTCCTAATTACTAACAAGGCAGTAGCAGTAATATTTGTCATTGGAACGTCTATTGGTAAGAAATTAAATAATGAATGTGAATCATAAAGACTAGTATGCCTTCTTATTAGCGCTATTATAAAAATATTTTAAAATATTTTATATTTAATAAATTGTATTACTTTCATCTGACTACATATAGATAACATCGCACCTTTATAGACAGTATTATTAAGTTCAAATATTAAAGATGGAAGGAAGGAAGAGGAATGGAACTAATATTTCTGGAGCACCCTGCCACAGCATCATGATGGAAAAGTCAGGGAGTGCTTTATTTTCTAACTCCAATGTAATGTACTTTCTAACTGCTGTGTAAGAGACAATGCACCACCACATTGTCACCTGTGTAAGAGAAGGAAACTCAACCCTTTGGGGTTCTTAAATTGTAGAACAAAGAAGACTTGCCCCAATATGGAGAAACTCTAGTTTTTCTTGACCACTTCCTTTCTGCACCATTTCTCCAAATTTTATTTTTTAATATAGAAACCATTATAAGTATATAGCTTACAAATCTAATCAATATGTTTCCACACAAATCTGCAAACTGATTTGTATATAAGAAGACCCTATTCAAGTTTGAATTCAGGTGGTTATTTAGCTGAAATGCCATGAGAAAAAAAAAAAAGAAAAATCGTCTTCATTGTGAATTTGAGATAATTACTTTCAAAAATCACTGCAGCCCCAATCCAAGAAGGGACCACAGGGTTTAATTGTGGGTGTGCTATTTACAGATTAATTAGGACATTTAACTTCATTTTTTATACCACAGAATTAATCCCATAAAAATTAGTGATCTCGAAGGAGTCAGTTGTCAAACTCTGACAGGATCTCTTTGCCATAATCTATTAAAATGCTGCTTTTATCTTGTCTTGCCTGTGTCATATTTTATGGATTTTTTCATAAACACTGCCTATACTTCATAAATGTCTCAATTTTCTAGTCTATTAACATTACTTCAAAAGCAATTGATAAAAGAGTAGGGCATGCATGAAATAATACACCAATAATGTGAAGTGCTGGAGGCAAGAACAGTGGGTAGGATCTGCACAGCTTGTGAGCTGAAACAATGAAAGGATGTTTTATCTACTACAATAAAGAAACAAATGATCATTTTTGATAGTAGAAAAGAGATTGCTAGTAATTGGGCAGATGAAAAATGGGTTATACAGAAAATACAGCATAGTTTGAAAATGATAACTGAAATGAGAAAATAAATGTCCCCAAGTATATATTTACATTAGTGGAAACCTTTTCCCTTTTGTTACCAAAGATTTGGTATTCAGTTTGATTTGTCTTAGTTCTAGATATGATGGTTTTATTCTATATATAAATATTTCCTTTGTATGCATATATTTTTACCAAACCTATATATGTATTTTATGTATTGACTACAATAAATGTTGGAATTTGGTTTTTAAATCTTTTTAATTATTATTATTATTATTTTGAGATGGAGTCTCACTCTGCCGCCCAGGCTCGAGTGCAGTGGCACTATCTTAGCTCACTGCAACCTCCGCCTCCCAGGTTCAAGCAGTTATCCTGCCTCAGCCTCCCAAGTGGCTGGGATTACAGGCACATGCCACCACACCCAGCTAATTTTTTATATTTTTGGTAGAGATGGGGTTTTACCATGTTAGCCAGGCCGGTCTCAAACTCCTGACCTCAAGTGATTCACCCACCTTGGCCTCCGAAAGTGCTGGGATTACAGAGGCATGAGCCACCACGCCCGGCCTAATTTTTTTATTCTAGTTTTTGAAGTTATTTTAATTTTTCTTTTAATGTATAGATGATATGTCTATAGCATCCTCTTTAGATTTCTTAAGCCCTAATATAAGACCTAATATAATTAAATAAGAATCTTAATTTGGATTTGTACCACAAATTTAATTGAATAAACTGACTTTTCAAAAACTTATTTGGTAATTATGTATTTAAATCAACTAAATGAAAAACAAAGAGGAGAAAAGTCACTGAGCAAGATGCAGAATTCCTAATTTTTCTTTCATGTTATTCTTCGTATTTTACCACCTGACTTAGCTAAATAAAGCCAGATATTGTCTGAGCTTTCATTCTTAAGGCATCATGTTATAAACAGAGTGACCTTAGAGCTCAGTATGTCTGCACAGTCCTGGTGTTTTCCTGTAATTATCAATAGCTCCTCCTTTCACTTTCATAAGTGTCCTGGCTTGGATGACAAAGTCATGGTTACCTATTAAAATATGTGATCAAGTAAATATTGGAAGAAATGTTTGAGTAATACATACGGTTTTAAATTTCTCAAAACCTACATAGTACTATGTAAAATAATTAGTGTGATTTAGTGTTAAGGTCTTTGGTTCTTGATTCATATAATTCCTTTTTTAACTTGGAAATGAGACCATTTTCTTGTTGCTCAGATCAAGAAATAATCTCAGATAACTCAAGTGTGATCATTCAATTCTAATACTTGAAAAGAAGATGATTTTTCTCATGCCTTGATAGATGGTGATAGAATACATTGCTGAATTGTCCTAGTGGCACTCTATAAAACAGGTAATGTAGTGGGGTGAAGTACAGGACTCATCATAATGATGATGCCATGTGTGCCTGTAAGCTTACAGGGGCACAGAAGATCATGACCAAGGGGGATTCTTTAGTTCTCAAATGTTGCAAAGAATATTTGAAACTCCCTGTCCTTGGTACATAACTTATGGAAACAGTCAACAAAATTATGTGGAAAATATCCAGACTTACCATATGGGGTGAAAGATAATACCCAACGTAATAGTTTATTAACTTGACTTAATTCCCACTTCTCTCCCATTTGTCTTTTCCCACGTCAGGAAACAGCATAAATACTCACCCAGTTGCTCAAGCCAAAAACATAGGCATTTTTCATGTTCTCTTTTGTCCATTACATCCGTAAACAAATGCTGCCACTTTAGTCCCGGAACGATTCAGAATCTACCTGCTGCTTTTCATCTCCGTTCTTACAATCATAACCCGAGCTACCTTCATTCTTCTCTACGGTTTTACAATTGCCATGTTACCTGCTCTGCCTGCTTCTACTCTGGCTGCCTCCTCCATGATTTATTCTCAATGTAGTACTCAAAATGATCTTTTAAGAATGTAAGTCTGATTACACAATTCAATAGCTTCCGTTACATTTAAAACAAAACCCAAGCTTCTCACTGTGGCCTATGAGTACTACATGATTATACCCTTGTCTGCCCCATCTCCTACCATTTTTTCATTTTTCACTGTGCTCCATCTTCCATTTTTGTTCATTCAGCATGCCAAGCTTGTTCTCATTTGCTGTTGCCCCTGCATGGGTGGCCTAAAACAAATGATTTTCTTCCCAAGTGTTTGTGAAATCCATTCACTTCTCACCACTTCTGTGCTCACAGTCCTAGTACAAGCGCCCATCGTCACTCATCCAAACTGCCCTAGCAACTTCCTCACTGGTCTCCGCGTGTTAAATCGGCTATCCAGCCAGGGTGATATTTTGATAAGTGCATGTTTGATTGTGTTGAGCCCTAGAACTATATTCTAGGAGCTGAACATGCAGCCCTGGCCTGATAGAGTTTATATTTTATTGGAGAAGCAGATACCAAGCACGCACAAAAAAGAATACTTTCAGATTCTGCTAAATACTATGAAGAAAATAAGTCGAGACTTAGTGATAGAGAATAATTGAGGCGAGATCCATTTTTAGATTAGGGAGTCAGGGAAGTCTTTCCCTAAGGTGTATCTATGTGAACAGCTGGGGAGAGGCAGGAAGGAGTTAGGAATGGGGAAACATAGTGAGTGAGAAAGAACATGTTAGAGATGGGGCGCGCTCTCCCAGCAGCCCGCGCTACCTGACCCCGCGCCGCCCAGCGCCCCGCGGACTCAGCGGAGGGTGGTGCCGCCGTTGGCTCCTGCCTCCCCGGCTCCGCGCTGCCGCCACCGCGGCCCATGGGCAGAGTCGGCGGGCGGGCCGGCATTAAACCGAAGAAAAGATGTCCCTGTACGATCAGAGGAAACCAGTGACTCAAAAACAGAAGGCTGGTCCAAAAACTTCAAACTTCTACAGTCTCAGCTTCAGGTGAAGAAGGCAGCTCTCACTCAGGCAAAGAGCCAAAGGACGAAACAAGGTACAGTTCTTGCCCCAGTCATTGACCTACAACGAGGTGGCTCCTCAGATGACCGGGCAAATTGTGGACACACCACCGCATGTGCCAGCTGGGCTGAAGGATCCTGTTCCCAGTGGGTTTTCTGCAGGGGAAGTTCTGATTCCCTTAGCTGACGAATATGATCCTATGTTTCCTAACGATTGTAAGAAAGTAGTGAAACGCCAGAGAGGAAGGACAAAGACAGCGGGAGCTGGAAAGACAGAAGAAATAGAAGAAAGAGAAGAAAGGCATAAATACAGACATGATGCACGTGAGTTTTCAAGGAGTTCAGATCCGGATTCTGATGAAGATGAAGATTAGGAGCGAGAGAAGAGGAAAACAAGTATGGGCGGAGCTGCCATTGCCTCACCCACTTCTCTGGCAGTAAAAGACAGTTACCCCGAGATTTTCCTTATGAAGAGGACTCAAGACCTCGATCACAGTCTTCCAAAACTGCCATTCCTCCCCCAGTGTACGAGGAACAAGACAGACCGAGATCTCCAACCCGGCCCAGCGCAACTCCTTCCTCGCTAACTTGGGGGGCACGGTGGCGCACAAGATCATACAGAAGTACGGCTTCCGGGAGGGCCAGGGTCTGGGGAAGCATGAGCAGGGGCTGAGCACCGCCTTTTCGGTGGAGAAGACCAGCAAGCTTGGTGGCAAGATCATCGTGGGTGACGCCACGGAGAAAGATGCATCCAAGAAGTCAGATTCAAATCCACTGACTGAAATACTTAAGTGTCTTAATAAAGTGGTCCTACTAAGGAACATGGTTGGTGCGGGAAAGGTGGATGAAGACTTGGAAGTTAAAACCAAGGAAGAACGTGAAAAATATCTCAAAGTTGGGGAAAGTGTGTTGTTTGAAATTCTGGTGCCCCTGATGATGAAGCAGTACGGATATTTTTAGAATTTGAGAGAGTTAAATCAGCAATTCAAGCGGTTATTGACTCGAATGGGAGGTATTTTGGTGGACAGGTGGCAAATGCATGTTTCTACAATTTGGAAAAATTCAGTATCTTGGATTTGGCAGAACAAGTTTGATTTTAAGAACTAGAGCACAAGTCATCTCCGGTGATCCTTAAATGAACTGCAGGCCGAGAAAAGAAGGAAAAAGGTCACAGCCTCCATGACTGTTGCATACTGAGACTCTTGGAGGGACTTGTAAGATATATGTTGGTTGATCCCTTTTTTATTTTGTGGCTTTTTAATATAGTATAAAAATCCGTTTACAAAAAAAACAAAAAGAAAATGTTAGAGATAAGATTGGAGAGATGGGAGGCAATAATAAGATAAAGAGCAGTGGATTTGGCACATAATCTGGAGGTAGAATTAACAGAGGTTGCTGATGATTGGTGATGGAAGGGTAGAAATTAAGGATGAAACCTAGGTTTTTGCCTTGGCCACCAAATAAATGGTAGTCTTATAAATTGAGATGGAGAAGTGTAGGGAAGGAGAGGGTTTGTTAGTGGAGAGAAAGTTTTTTTGACAGGGGTGGCTGGAGCAGGTTAAATTGACTGTATCTAGTAGACCACTAAGTGGCTGTATCAAGCAGGTAGATGATTGTGAATCTAGAACTCAAAGTCAGAGCTATAGATATAAAATGGAAAAATCACAGCATATAGATAGAGATTAAAGTCTAGGAACTGAGTAAAGTCACCTATAGAGAAAAGATAGAGAAGTGAAGAGGAGAGAGATCAAGTCCTATAGCACTTTTAATAAGATCAGGCAATCTCCTTACCAAAAAAAAATGTGGTCTCTCAGAAGAAGAAATGAGAGACTGGGGGAAAAAAATAAAGAATTAGGTCAAGGGACAAATGCTGCTCTGAATACAATAAGAAAAGGACAGGAACTGGCCTCAGGATTTGTCAAAATGAAAATTGTTGAGAACTTAGACAAGACCAGATTCAACAGATCAGTGGAGATGAAAACCTAATAGGTTTAAAAAAAAAAAAAAACTGAGGGAGGGAAAAGAGTGGATATAGATTTCACTTTCAAGGGGCTTTGCTGTAAAGGGGAACAGAAAAAAGGCAGTTGACAGAAAGTTGAGGACAAGGGGCTAAAAAATACTGGTTTCAAGTTTGGAGTCATTATAGCACTTTTTTTATGTTAATGGGTATAATTCATGAAAAAGGATAAAACTGAAGACACGGGACAGTGAAATCATAATTCCAGAATCTAAATCTGTGTGTTGGCAAGATAGGTTGGAACTTGAAGTGGAGTGATTAGTCTTAGATAGGAGCAGGGATAATTCTATTGTGATCCTAGGGAAGGTGCAGCATATGGGCTCATCAGGCTATGGACTTGGTATTGGGAATGTGGAATAAGAAGCCAGGCCATCAGCTGTAGTCCCAGCTACTCGGGAGGCTGAGGCAGGAGAATGGCGTGAACCCGGGAAGCGGAGCTTGCAGTGAGCCGAGATTGCGCCACTGCAGTCCGCAGTCCGGCCTGGGCGACAGAGCGAGACTCCGTCTCAAAAAAAAAAAGAAGCCAGGCCATCAGGTTAGAGAATATGAGATAAAAAATGGTTGTCAGGAGAAAGAGAAAGTTAAAGTACTAGGAAAATATAGTAAGATTGGGCAGCATTAAATACCTGCTTGAAATTTATCATCATAAATGTAATGTGAAATCTGTCTCCAGTTATGTGTTTTTCTCTAGTAACATTCAGGAGCTTGAATAGTGGCACAAAGTAGCTGGAGAGTTGGGTGTAGCTTTAGAGATTTTGACAAGAAAATACAATAGAGTAGCAAGGAGCAAAGGAATTATGTGTATGATTAAAGTGATAGAGCCTAGAATCTGAGCCAGATAAAGAAGGACGTGAGCATATTGGGAGTGAGAGTGGTATAGTAAAAAGTGGTAGGGTCAATAAATTGGAGGTCTGAAAGAGATATAAAAATTTTAGACGAAGGGAGCTAGAATAAGTAGGCTTTAAAATTAGAAGATGGTAGTTAGCAAATCTGCACTTAAAAATCAAAATTTTAGAAGTAATGTGGTTATTGGTGATGACAAGGCCAACCAGTGTTTCAAAAACTTTTTAAAATGGACATAGTAAGGCCAGGCGTGGTGGCTCACACCTGTAATCCTGGCACTTTGGGAGGCCAAGGCAGGTGGATCAAGAGGTCAGGGGATCGAGACCATCCTGGCTAACACGGTGAAACCCCATCTCTACTAAAAATACAAAAAATTAGCCGGACATGGTAGCGGGCGCCTATAGTCCCAGCTACTTGGGAGGCTGAGGCAAGAGAATGGCGTGAACCCAGGAGGCAGAGTTTGCAGTGAACAGAGATCGCGCCACTGCACTCCAGCCTGCCTGGAGTGCTTTATTTTTGAGATAGAGCGAGACTCTATCTCAAAAATAAAATAAAATAAAATAAAATAGACATAGTAAGTAATATGATGTTCAAGGCAACTCAATATGCACAATGCATACATAATATGTAATTGAAAAAATTATGAAACAATATTTACCTGACTTCATTCAATAAAGTCCAATATTTTAAAATCTATTCTATGTTACTTAAAAGGAAAAAAACG